GCAACCTCCACCTCCCGGGTTCAAGCGATTCTCCTTCCTCAGCCTCCAGAATAGCTGGGATTACAGGCGGGTGCTACCACGCCCAGCTAATTTTTTTGTATTTTTAGTAGAGACGGGGTTTTGCCTTGTTGGCCAGGCTCGTTTCGAACTCCTCACCTCAGGTGATCCACCCACCTTGGCCTCCCAAAGTGCTTGTATTACCAGCGTGAGCCACCGTGCCTGGCCTGCTTTAGGTTTCTTTTACTTGCCTATTTCTTGTTTCTTGAGGGGGGAGCTTAAGTGTATTCATTTGAGACGTCCCCTCTTTTTTTTTTTTATCCCTTTTTAAAACTTTTCTATACAATTATTATTGTAGGAAGTTAGGCTTGGGCCCGCAAACTATGGAAGGACAGAATATACTAGGCCGCTGCTTTAATAGCTGGTGCCTGCTTGTCGCCCACCCCCACTCCCCCACCTTAGTTGCCTATTTCTTGGTATTTCCTAATCTTGTTGAAAAAGAAGAAGTTTTTCTTTTTCTCAAAGGCTTCAGTGGAAGCCCATCTGCAAAATCTGTTATTAATTTAAATTAGAAAATAACTACAAGTGCCATTGACATGCTGGTTATTGTTTTTTCGAGTGACCTAAGGTCACCTCTCAGGGGAGCTGGGGGTTGCCTTCCGATGTCTGCGCGTCTGCACCGCATGCCGGGGCCTGGAAGTCAGACTCGGGGGCGGTGCTGCAGCGCCAGCCTGCACTCCTAAGCCCGGGGTCGCTCCGGGCCCCCGAGGGGGTGTGTCTTCTGCCCCTTTAACCTGGCAGGGGCGGTTCAAGTGGCCCTGGAAATCAGCGATTTGCAGGGTCAAGTGCTGGTGCCTTGAAAGAGAGGCGGAGCGGAGAGAGGGATTTCCCGGTCTCTGCTGCTCTCCGTCCATCCGCTCCCTTAATCCTTTTCTTGGCCCGCGCGAACCCGCTGTGCGGCAGAGGCGGCCAGGTACCTTTAAGGCCCCGCTGCGCCTGCGCCTGCGCCTGCGCCTTGGGCTCTCTTGACGCGCCCGGCGAGACCCTGAGGATCCAGCTGGCCGCAGGCTATGGGCTGGGCGGCGGTTGAGACAGCGGCGATATTGGGAGGGGTAGGTGAGGGTCGCGAGGCTGCGTGAGCTTCTGAGTGAACGCGGTGCTTTTGGGAACGCGGGACGGGCGACCTGTGGCGCCAGGAGCGGGCCGAGGCGCGGCGGCGCGGCTGCCGTCTGGATGGGAAGTTACGGTTTACAGCGAAGTCCACCCAGCGTTTCCGAGGTGAAGGCGCCGCGCCAGGCCGGGCGGGCGGTGAGTCCGGGACCCGCGGGTACACAGCTGGGCTCCGGGATTCTGCTCCTGGCGGTTTCTCCAGGCTGGTGATGGGCAAGCCGGGTGTACCAAGTCCATGATGCACATGAGGAGCATTTGTAGCCATCACTGAATCACCTCATGACTAGCGGGACAAGCCTCAAATTCACCGCAGGATTTCCGGTAGGTTGGATTGTGGGGTTGGTGTTTGCACTTCTCTAACTTTTTTTTTTCTTTTTGAGACAAGATCTCACTCTGTTGCCCAGGCTGGAGTGCAGTGGCACAATCACAGCTGACCGCAACCTTGACCTCCCAAGGCTCAGGTGATCCTCCTGCCTCAGCCCCCAGGTAGCTGGGACCTACAGGTGAGCACCACCACACTCAGCTCTTTTCTGTAATTAACCATGATTTCTCTCTTTTATCTCATAGGCAATCTGAAAGCAAATCCTGTTTAGATGCAGGCGAAGGTTCCTGGTGACCCAGGCTCTCACCTTACCGTCCCTTACCGTCCTCCTGAGGGTGTCCTGGAGCTTCAGTGCTGTGTGTTCTTGGCCTCCACGCTGGGGGTGCCACCAACTCCCACTGTCCAGGGCTTCCAGTGGACTCTCCGAGGTACTGATGTAGAAACTTCCCCATTCGGTGCACCAAGAGCAACCTCACACGGTGTGGGCCGAATGAAGAGCTGCCAGATCCCACAGGTAAAAACCCTGAGGCATTGCCAGCTCGATGGAGGTAAATAAATGATTTGTTTCTTCTTGGTAGCCCTTGAAGATAAGGATGGTCAAACAAAATAATATCATACCTGGAGAAACTCAGATCTTGGTAAGATTTACTGGTTGGGAATCCAAAGTTAATGCCAAGAAGCAGCCGCCAGTTGGGATCAAATGTGAGCCTATGGATCAAGGTGCGTACTCAAACACAGAGAGCTTTGTGAAACCCACCTTCTAATTCTGTTATTGCAACTGCAGACGGTTACCTGGCACGCTGGCCACAATCTACCTCACTCTTATCAGAGTCTGAGCTACTGGCAGTGCTTTCAGCTCTGAGTTGAGGCACCTTGAACCTTGTTTTTGTGGTGAAGGATCCTAAAGTGCTGTGGGGAGTGATCACATTTTTCACAACAGTAAGGTAAGAATTTCAGTTACTGACATCCCTACCCATCATATGTTTGGGTTTCTTCTCCCCAGTCCCTGACTCCACCTCTTCTGCCACAAACGTCAGCATGGTGGTATCAGCCGGCCCTTGGTCCAGCGAGAAGGCAGAGATGAACATTCTAGAAATCAACGAGAAATTGCGCCCCCAGTTGGCAGAGAACAAACAGCAGTTCGGAAACCTCAAAGAGAGATGTTTTGTAACTCAACTGGCCGGCTTCCTGGCCAACCAGCAGAAGAAATACAGTAAGATCTATAGGCTCACCATCATGAAAGTGCCACTGAGGCAGGCGTGTCTGTCTTTTCTCAGAATATGAAGAGTGCAAAGACCTCATAAAATCTATGCTGAGGAATGAGCGACAGTTCAAGGAGGAGAAGCTTGCAGAGCAGCTCAAGCAAGCTGAGGAGCTCAGGTGAGGGGACCCCATGGTGGCAGGCAGGGGGGACTCTTAAATTTTCTCTACCGTCTCACCTTAGGCAATATAAAGTCCTGGTTCACGCTCAGGAACGAGAGCTGACCCAGTTAAGGGAGAAGTTGCGGGAAGGGAGAGATGCCTCCCGCTCATTGAATGAGCATCTCCAGGCCCTCCTTACTCCGGATGAGCCGGACAAGTCCCAGGGGCAGGACCTCCAAGAACAGCTGGCTGAGGGGTGTAGACTGGCACAGCACCTTGTCCAAAAGCTCAGCCCAGGTAAGGTGGCCATAGGCCCTGATGACCCAAAAAAATATCTGAACGAACACTTCTGTATTTACAGAAAATGACAACGATGACGATGAAGATGTTCAAGTTGAGTTGGCTGAGAAAGTGCAGAAATCGTCTGCCCCCAGGTAACACTGAATACTCAGGAACAATTAATGGATTCTGTCATCTCTGTCCCACCTGGCTCATCAGGGAGATGCAGAAGGCTGAAGAAAAGGAAGTCCCTGAGGACTCACAGGAGGAATGTGCCATCACTTATTCAAATAGCCATGGCCCTTATGACTCCAACCAGCCACATAGGAAAACCAAAATCACATTTGAGGAAGACAAAGTCGACTCAACTCTGATTGGCTCATCCTCTCATGTTGAATGGGAGGATGCTGTACACATTATTCCAGGTAGCCTCTGTTTTCCTTGTGTCTCATACCTCAATGTGACCTGCTTCTCTGAATTTATTTACAGAAAATGAAAGTGATGATGAGGAAGAGGAAGAAAAAGGGCCAGTGTCTCCCAGGTAATGTTGTGGAATTGTTGGCTGTTAATTCATTCTATCATCCCTGTCCTGCCTGGCTCATCAGGAATCTGCAGGAGTCTGAAGAGGAGGAAGTCCCCCAGGAGTCCTGGGATGAAGGTTATTCGACTCTCTCAATTCCTCCTGAAATGTTGGCCTCGTACCAGTCTTACAGCAGCACATTTCACTCATTAGAGGAACAGCAAGTCTGCATGGCTGTTGACATAGGCAGTGAGTACTACACTGTGAAGGTGATAAAGCTCATGTAAGAGGGCCCATCTGAATTTATTTGCAGGACATCGGTGGGATCAAGTGAAAAAGGAGGACCAAGAGGCAACAGGTCCCAGGTGAGTCTGAGAAATTGTGGAGAGTTAATTTGGGCTTATTCTTTACTTTTTCCCACTTTTCCAGGCTCAGCAGGGAGCTGCTGGATGAGAAAGGGCCTGAAGTCTTGCAGGACTCACTGGATAGATGTTATTCAACTCCTTCAGGTTGTCTTGAACTGACTGACTCATGCCAGCCCTACAGAAGTGCCTTTTACGTATTGGAGCAACAGCGTATTGGCTTGGCTGTTGACATGGATGGTGAGTACCTTTCTATGAAGGTGATAAGGATCAATATGTCTGTCCATGTCTGAACTTATTGCAGAAATTGAAAAGTACCAAGAAGTGGAAGAAGACCAAGACCCATCATGCCCCAGGTAACTTTGAGCAATTATGGATGCTTAATTCTGGCTTATTCTTTACTTTTTCCTACTTTTCCAGGCTCAGCAGGGAGCTGCTGGATGAGAAAGAGCCTGAAGTCTTGCAGGACTCACTGGATAGATGTTATTCGACTCCTTCAGGTTATCTTGAACTGCCTGACTTAGGCCAGCCCTACAGCAGTGCTGTTTACTCATTGGAGGAACAGTACCTTGGCTTGGCTCTTGACGTGGACAGTGAGTACCTTACTGTGAAGGTGATAAGCCTCATTTTGTCTGTCCCTGTCTGAATGTATTGCAGGAACTAAAAAGGACCAAGAAGAGGAAGAAGACCAAGGCCCACCATGCCCCAGGTAACTGAGCAATTGTGAACAGCTACTTCTGTGGCTTATTCTTTACTTTTTCCTCCTTTTCCAGGCTCAGCAGGGAGCTGCTGGAGGTAGTAGAGCCTGAAGTCTTGCAGGACTCACTGGATAGATGTTATTCAACTCCTTCCAGTTGTCTTGAACAGCCTGACTCCTGCCAGCCCTATGGAAGTTCCTTTTATGCATTGGAGGAAAAACATGTTGGCTTTTCTCTTGACGTGGGAGGTGAGTACCTTTCTATGAAGGTGATAAGGATCAATGTGTCTGTCCATGTCTGAATTTATTGCAGAAATTGAAAAGAAGGGGAAGGGGAAGAAAAGAAGGGGAAGAAGATCAAAGAAGGAAAGAAGAAGGGGAAGAAAAGAAGGGGAAGAAGATCAAAACCCACCATGCCCCAGGTGACTTTCAGCAATTGTGGATGCTTAATTCTGGCTTATTCTTTACTTTTTCCCACTTTTCCAGGCTCAGCAGGGAGCTGCTGGATGAGAAAGGGCCTGAAGTCTTGCAGGACTCACTGGATAGATGTTATTCAACTCCTTCAGGTTGTCTTGAACTGACTGACTCATGCCAGCCCTACAGAAGTGCCTTTTACGTATTGGAGCAACAGCGTGTTGGCTTGGCTGTTGACATGGATGGTGAGTACCTTTCTATGAAGGTGATAAGGATCAATATGTCTGTCCATGTCTGAACTTATTGCAGAAATTGAAAAGTACCAAGAAGTGGAAGAAGACCAAGACCCATCATGCCCCAGGTAACTTTGAGCAATTATGGATGCTTAATTCTGGCTTATTCTTTACTTTTTCCTACTTTTCCAGGCTCAGCAGGGAGCTGCTGGATGAGAAAGAGCCTGAAGTCTTGCAGGACTCACTGGATAGATGTTATTCGACTCCTTCAGGTTATCTTGAACTGCCTGACTTAGGCCAGCCCTACAGCAGTGCTGTTTACTCATTGGAGGAACAGTACCTTGGCTTGGCTCTTGACGTGGACAGTGAGTACCTTACTGTGAAGGTGATAAGCCTCATTTTGTCTGTCCCTGTCTGAATGTATTGCAGGAACTAAAAAGGACCAAGAAGAGGAAGAAGACCAAGGCCCACCATGCCCCAGGTAACTGAGCAATTGTGAACAGCTACTTCTGTGGCTTATTCTTTACTTTTTCCTCCTTTTCCAGGCTCAGCAGGGAGCTGCTGGAGGTAGTAGAGCCTGAAGTCTTGCAGGACTCACTGGATAGATGTTATTCAACTCCTTCCAGTTGTCTTGAACAGCCTGACTCCTGCCAGCCCTATGGAAGTTCCTTTTATGCATTGGAGGAAAAACATGTTGGCTTTTCTCTTGACGTGGGAGGTGAGTACCTTTCTATGAAGGTGATAAGGATCAATGTGTCTGTCCATGTCTGAATTTATTGCAGAAATTGAAAAGAAGGGGAAGGGGAAGAAAAGAAGGGGAAGAAGATCAAAGAAGGAAAGAAGAAGGGGAAGAAAAGAAGGGGAAGAAGATCAAAACCCACCATGCCCCAGGTGACTTTCAGCAATTGTGGATGCTTAATTCTGGCTTATTCTTTACTTTTTCCCACTTTTCCAGGCTCAGCAGGGAGCTGCTGGATGAGAAAGGGCCTGAAGTCTTGCAGGACTCACTGGATAGAAGTTATTCAACTCCTTCAGGTTGTCTTGAACTGACTGACTCATGCCAGCCCTACAGAAGTGCCTTTTACGTATTGGAGCAACAGCGTGTTGGCTTGGCTGTTGACATGGATGGTGAGTACCTTTCTATGAAGGTGATAAGGATCAATATGTCTGTCCATGTCTGAACTTATTGCAGAAATTGAAAAGTACCAAGAAGTGGAAGAAGACCAAGACCCATCATGCCCCAGGTAACTTTGAGCAATTATGGATGCTTAATTCTGGCTTATTCTTTACTTTTTCCTACTTTTCCAGGCTCAGCAGGGAGCTGCTGGATGAGAAAGAGCCTGAAGTCTTGCAGGACTCACTGGATAGATGTTATTCGACTCCTTCAGGTTATCTTGAACTGCCTGACTTAGGCCAGCCCTACAGCAGTGCTGTTTACTCATTGGAGGAACAGTACCTTGGCTTGGCTCTTGACGTGGACAGTGAGTACCTTACTGTGAAGGTGATAAGCCTCATTTTGTCTGTCCCTGTCTGAATGTATTGCAGGAACTAAAAAGGACCAAGAAGAGGAAGAAGACCAAGGCCCACCATGCCCCAGGTAACTGAGCAATTGTGAACAGCTACTTCTGTGGCTTATTCTTTACTTTTTCCTCCTTTTCCAGGCTCAGCAGGGAGCTGCTGGAGGTAGTAGAGCCTGAAGTCTTGCAGGACTCACTGGATAGATGTTATTCAACTCCTTCCAGTTGTCTTGAACAGCCTGACTCCTGCCAGCCCTATGGAAGTTCCTTTTATGCATTGGAGGAAAAACATGTTGGCTTTTCTCTCGACGTGGGAGGTGAGTACCTTTCTATGAAGGTGATAAGGATCAATGTGTCTGTCCATGTCTGAATTTATTGCAGAAATTGAAAAGAAGGGGAAGGGGAAGAAAAGAAGGGGAAGAAGATCAAAGAAGGAAAGAAGAAGGGGAAGAAAAGAAGGGGAAGAAGATCAAAACCCACCATGCCCCAGGTGACTTTCAGCAATTGTGGATGCTTAATTCTGGCTTATTCTTTACTTTTTCCCACTTTTCCAGGCTCAGCAGGGAGCTGCTGGATGAGAAAGGGCCTGAAGTCTTGCAGGACTCACTGGATAGATGTTATTCAACTCCTTCAGGTTGTCTTGAACTGACTGACTCATGCCAGCCCTACAGAAGTGCCTTTTACGTATTGGAGCAACAGCGTGTTGGCTTGGCTGTTGACATGGATGGTGAGTACCTTTCTATGAAGGTGATAAGGATCAATATGTCTGTCCATGTCTGAACTTATTGCAGAAATTGAAAAGTACCAAGAAGTGGAAGAAGACCAAGACCCATCATGCCCCAGGTAACTTTGAGCAATTATGGATGCTTAATTCTGGCTTATTCTTTACTTTTTCCTACTTTTCCAGGCTCAGCAGGGAGCTGCTGGATGAGAAAGAGCCTGAAGTCTTGCAGGACTCACTGGATAGATGTTATTCGACTCCTTCAGGTTATCTTGAACTGCCTGACTTAGGCCAGCCCTACAGCAGTGCTGTTTACTCATTGGAGGAACAGTACCTTGGCTTGGCTCTTGACGTGGACAGTGAGTACCTTACTGTGAAGGTGATAAGCCTCATTTTGTCTGTCCCTGTCTGAATGTATTGCAGGAACTAAAAAGGACCAAGAAGAGGAAGAAGACCAAGGCCCACCATGCCCCAGGTAACTGAGCAATTGTGAACAGCTACTTCTGTGGCTTATTCTTTACTTTTTCCTCCTTTTCCAGGCTCAGCAGGGAGCTGCTGGAGGTAGTAGAGCCTGAAGTCTTGCAGGACTCACTGGATAGATGTTATTCAACTCCTTCCAGTTGTCTTGAACAGCCTGACTCCTGCCAGCCCTATGGAAGTTCCTTTTATGCATTGGAGGAAAAACATGTTGGCTTTTCTCTTGACGTGGGAGGTGAGTACCTTTCTATGAAGGTGATAAGGATCAATGTGTCTGTCCATGTCTGAATTTATTGCAGAAATTGAAAAGAAGGGGAAGGGGAAGAAAAGAAGGGGAAGAAGATCAAAGAAGGAAAGAAGAAGGGGAAGAAAAGAAGGGGAAGAAGATCAAAACCCACCATGCCCCAGGTGACTTTCAGCAATTGTGGATGCTTAATTCTGGCTTATTCTTTACTTTTTCCCACTTTTCCAGGCTCAGCAGGGAGCTGCTGGATGAGAAAGGGCCTGAAGTCTTGCAGGACTCACTGGATAGAAGTTATTCAACTCCTTCAGGTTGTCTTGAACTGACTGACTCATGCCAGCCCTACAGAAGTGCCTTTTACGTATTGGAGCAACAGCGTGTTGGCTTGGCTGTTGACATGGATGGTGAGTACCTTTCTATGAAGGTGATAAGGATCAATATGTCTGTCCATGTCTGAACTTATTGCAGAAATTGAAAAGTACCAAGAAGTGGAAGAAGACCAAGACCCATCATGCCCCAGGTAACTTTGAGCAATTATGGATGCTTAATTCTGGCTTATTCTTTACTTTTTCCTACTTTTCCAGGCTCAGCAGGGAGCTGCTGGATGAGAAAGAGCCTGAAGTCTTGCAGGACTCACTGGATAGATGTTATTCGACTCCTTCAGGTTATCTTGAACTGCCTGACTTAGGCCAGCCCTACAGCAGTGCTGTTTACTCATTGGAGGAACAGTACCTTGGCTTGGCTCTTGACGTGGACAGTGAGTATCTTACTGTGAAGGTGATAAGCCTCATTTTGTCTGTCCCTGTCTGAATGTATTGCAGGAACTAAAAAGGACCAAGAAGAGGAAGAAGACCAAGGCCCACCATGCCCCAGGTAACTGAGCAATTGTGAACAGCTACTTCTGTGGCTTATTCTTTACTTTTTCCTCCTTTTCCAGGCTCAGCAGGGAGCTGCTGGAGGTAGTAGAGCCTGAAGTCTTGCAGGACTCACTGGATAGATGTTATTCAACTCCTTCCAGTTGTCTTGAACAGCCTGACTCCTGCCAGCCCTATGGAAGTTCCTTTTATGCATTGGAGGAAAAACATGTTGGCTTTTCTCTCGACGTGGGAGGTGAGTACCTTTCTATGAAGGTGATAAGGATCAATGTGTCTGTCCATGTCTGAATTTATTGCAGAAATTGAAAAGAAGGGGAAGGGGAAGAAAAGAAGGGGAAGAAGATCAAAGAAGGAAAGAAGAAGGGGAAGAAAAGAAGGGGAAGAAGATCAAAACCCACCATGCCCCAGGTGACTTTCAGCAATTGTGGATGCTTAATTCTGGCTTATTCTTTACTTTTTCCCACTTTTCCAGGCTCAGCAGGGAGCTGCTGGATGAGAAAGGGCCTGAAGTCTTGCAGGACTCACTGGATAGAAGTTATTCAACTCCTTCAGGTTGTCTTGAACTGACTGACTCATGCCAGCCCTACAGAAGTGCCTTTTACGTATTGGAGCAACAGCGTGTTGGCTTGGCTGTTGACATGGATGGTGAGTACCTTTCTATGAAGGTGATAAGGATCAATATGTCTGTCCATGTCTGAACTTATTGCAGAAATTGAAAAGTACCAAGAAGTGGAAGAAGACCAAGACCCATCATGCCCCAGGTAACTTTGAGCAATTATGGATGCTTAATTCTGGCTTATTCTTTACTTTTTCCTACTTTTCCAGGCTCAGCAGGGAGCTGCTGGATGAGAAAGAGCCTGAAGTCTTGCAGGACTCACTGGATAGATGTTATTCGACTCCTTCAGGTTATCTTGAACTGCCTGACTTAGGCCAGCCCTACAGCAGTGCTGTTTACTCATTGGAGGAACAGTACCTTGGCTTGGCTCTTGACGTGGACAGTGAGTACCTTACTGTGAAGGTGATAAGCCTCATTTTGTCTGTCCCTGTCTGAATGTATTGCAGGAACTAAAAAGGACCAAGAAGAGGAAGAAGACCAAGGCCCACCATGCCCCAGGTAACTGAGCAATTGTGAACAGCTACTTCTGTGGCTTATTCTTTACTTTTTCCTCCTTTTCCAGGCTCAGCAGGGAGCTGCTGGAGGTAGTAGAGCCTGAAGTCTTGCAGGACTCACTGGATAGATGTTATTCAACTCCTTCCAGTTGTCTTGAACAGCCTGACTCCTGCCAGCCCTATGGAAGTTCCTTTTATGCATTGGAGGAAAAACATGTTGGCTTTTCTCTCGACGTGGGAGGTGAGTACCTTTCTATGAAGGTGATAAGGATCAATGTGTCTGTCCATGTCTGAATTTATTGCAGAAATTGAAAAGAAGGGGAAGGGGAAGAAAAGAAGGGGAAGAAGATCAAAGAAGGAAAGAAGAAGGGGAAGAAAAGAAGGGGAAGAAGATCAAACCCCACCATGCCCCAGGTGACTTTCAGCAATTGTGGATGCTTAATTCTGGCTTATTCTTTACTTTTTCCCACTTTTCCAGGCTCAGCAGGGAGCTGCTGGATGAGAAAGGGCCTGAAGTCTTGCAGGACTCACTGGATAGAAGTTATTCAACTCCTTCAGGTTGTCTTGAACTGACTGACTCATGCCAGCCCTACAGAAGTGCCTTTTACGTATTGGAGCAACAGCGTGTTGGCTTGGCTGTTGACATGGATGGTGAGTACCTTTCTATGAAGGTGATAAGGATCAATATGTCTGTCCATGTCTGAACTTATTGCAGAAATTGAAAAGTACCAAGAAGTGGAAGAAGACCAAGACCCATCATGCCCCAGGTAACTTTGAGCAATTATGGATGCTTAATTCTGGCTTATTCTTTACTTTTTCCTACTTTTCCAGGCTCAGCAGGGAGCTGCTGGATGAGAAAGAGCCTGAAGTCTTGCAGGACTCACTGGATAGATGTTATTCGACTCCTTCAGGTTATCTTGAACTGCCTGACTTAGGCCAGCCCTACAGCAGTGCTGTTTACTCATTGGAGGAACAGTACCTTGGCTTGGCTCTTGACGTGGACAGTGAGTACCTTACTGTGAAGGTGATAAGCCTCATTTTGTCTGTCCCTGTCTGAATGTATTGCAGGAACTAAAAAGGACCAAGAAGAGGAAGAAGACCAAGGCCCACCATGCCCCAGGTAACTGAGCAATTGTGAACAGCTACTTCTGTGGCTTATTCTTTACTTTTTCCTCCTTTTCCAGGCTCAGCAGGGAGCTGCTGGAGGTAGTAGAGCCTGAAGTCTTGCAGGACTCACTGGATAGATGTTATTCAACTCCTTCCAGTTGTCTTGAACAGCCTGACTCCTGCCAGCCCTATGGAAGTTCCTTTTATGCATTGGAGGAAAAACATGTTGGCTTTTCTCTCGACGTGGGAGGTGAGTACCTTTCTATGAAGGTGATAAGGATCAATGTGTCTGTCCATGTCTGAATTTATTGCAGAAATTGAAAAGAAGGGGAAGGGGAAGAAAAGAAGGGGAAGAAGATCAAAGAAGGAAAGAAGAAGGGGAAGAAAAGAAGGGGAAGAAGATCAAAACCCACCATGCCCCAGGTGACTTTCAGCAATTGTGGATGCTTAATTCTGGCTTATTCTTTACTTTTTCCCACTTTTCCAGGCTCAGCAGGGAGCTGCTGGATGAGAAAGGGCCTGAAGTCTTGCAGGACTCACTGGATAGAAGTTATTCAACTCCTTCAGGTTGTCTTGAACTGACTGACTCATGCCAGCCCTACAGAAGTGCCTTTTACGTATTGGAGCAACAGCGTGTTGGCTTGGCTGTTGACATGGATGGTGAGTACCTTTCTATGAAGGTGATAAGGATCAATATGTCTGTCCATGTCTGAACTTATTGCAGAAATTGAAAAGTACCAAGAAGTGGAAGAAGACCAAGACCCATCATGCCCCAGGTAACTTTGAGCAATTATGGATGCTTAATTCTTGGCTTATTCTTTACTTTTTCCTACTTTCCAGGCTCAGCAGGGAGCTGCTGGATGAGAAAGAGCCTGAAGTCTTGCAGGACTCACTGGATAGATGTTATTCGACTCCTTCAGGTTATCTTGAACTGCCTGACTTAGGCCAGCCCTACAGCAGTGCTGTTTACTCATTGGAGGAACAGTACCTTGGCTTGGCTCTTGACGTGGACAGTGAGTACCTTACTGTGAAGGTGATAAGCCTCATTTTGTCTGTCCCTGTCTGAATGTATTGCAGGAACTAAAAAGGACCAAGAAGAGGAAGAAGACCAAGGCCCACCATGCCCCAGGTAACTGAGCAATTGTGAACAGCTACTTCTGTGGCTTATTCTTTACTTTTTCCTCCTTTTCCAGGCTCAGCAGGGAGCTGCTGGAGGTAGTAGAGCCTGAAGTCTTGCAGGACTCACTGGATAGATGTTATTCAACTCCTTCCAGTTGTCTTGAACAGCCTGACTCCTGCCAGCCCTATGGAAGTTCCTTTTATGCATTGGAGGAAAAACATGTTGGCTTTTCTCTCGACGTGGGAGGTGAGTACCTTTCTATGAAGGTGATAAGGATCAATGTGTCTGTCCATGTCTGAATTTATTGCAGAAATTGAAAAGAAGGGGAAGGGGAAGAAAAGAAGGGGAAGAAGATCAAAGAAGGAAAGAAGAAGGGGAAGAAAAGAAGGGGAAGAAGATCAAAACCCACCATGCCCCAGGTGACTTTCAGCAATTGTGGATGCTTAATTCTGGCTTATTCTTTACTTTTTCCCACTTTTCCAGGCTCAGCAGGGAGCTGCTGGATGAGAAAGGGCCTGAAGTCTTGCAGGACTCACTGGATAGATGTTATTCAACTCCTTCAGGTTGTCTTGAACTGACTGACTCATGCCAGCCCTACAGAAGTGCCTTTTACGTATTGGAGCAACAGCGTGTTGGCTTGGCTGTTGACATGGATGGTGAGTACCTTTCTATGAAGGTGATAAGGATCAATATGTCTGTCCATGTCTGAACTTATTGCAGAAATTGAAAAGTACCAAGAAGTGGAAGAAGACCAAGACCCATCATGCCCCAGGTAACTTTGAGCAATTATGGATGCTTAATTCTGGCTTATTCTTTACTTTTTCCTACTTTTCCAGGCTCAGCAGGGAGCTGCTGGATGAGAAAGAGCCTGAAGTCTTGCAGGACTCACTGGATAGATGTTATTCGACTCCTTCAGGTTATCTTGAACTGCCTGACTTAGGCCAGCCCTACAGCAGTGCTGTTTACTCATTGGAGGAACAGTACCTTGGCTTGGCTCTTGACGTGGACAGTGAGTACCTTACTGTGAAGGTGATAAGCCTCATTTTGTCTGTCCCTGTCTGAATGTATTGCAGGAACTAAAAAGGACCAAGAAGAGGAAGAAGACCAAGGCCCACCATGCCCCAGGTAACTGAGCAATTGTGAACAGCTACTTCTGTGGCTTATTCTTTACTTTTTCCTCCTTTTCCAGGCTCAGCAGGGAGCTGCTGGAGGTAGTAGAGCCTGAAGTCTTGCAGGACTCACTGGATAGATGTTATTCAACTCCTTCCAGTTGTCTTGAACAGCCTGACTCCTGCCAGCCCTATGGAAGTTCCTTTTATGCATTGGAGGAAAAACATGTTGGCTTTTCTCTCGACGTGGGAGGTGAGTACCTTTCTATGAAGGTGATAAGGATCAATGTGTCTGTCCATGTCTGAATTTATTGCAGAAATTGAAAAGAAGGGGAAGGGGAAGAAAAGAAGGGGAAGAAGATCAAAGAAGGAAAGAAGAAGGGGAAGAAAAGAAGGGGAAGAAGATCAAAACCCACCATGCCCCAGGTGACTTTCAGCAATTGTGGATGCTTAATTCTGGCTTATTCTTTACTTTTTCCCACTTTTCCAGGCTCAGCAGGGAGCTGCTGGATGAGAAAGGGCCTGAAGTCTTGCAGGACTCACTGGATAGATGTTATTCAACTCCTTCAGGTTGTCTTGAACTGACTGACTCATGCCAGCCCTACAGAAGTGCCTTTTACGTATTGGAGCAACAGCGTGTTGGCTTGGCTGTTGACATGGATGGTGAGTACCTTTCTATGAAGGTGATAAGGATCAATATGTCTGTCCATGTCTGAACTTATTGCAGAAATTGAAAAGTACCAAGAAGTGGAAGAAGACCAAGACCCATCATGCCCCAGGTAACTTTGAGCAATTATGGATGCTTAATTCTGGCTTATTCTTTACTTTTTCCTACTTTTCCAGGCTCAGCAGGGAGCTGCTGGATGAGAAAGAGCCTGAAGTCTTGCAGGACTCACTGGATAGATGTTATTCGACTCCTTCAGGTTATCTTGAACTGCCTGACTTAGGCCAGCCCTACAGCAGTGCTGTTTACTCATTGGAGGAACAGTACCTTGGCTTGGCTCTTGACGTGGACAGTGAGTACCTTACTGTGAAGGTGATAAGCCTCATTTTGTCTGTCCCTGTCTGAATGTATTGCAGGAACTAAAAAGGACCAAGAAGAGGAAGAAGACCAAGGCCCACCATGCCCCAGGTAACTGAGCAATTGTGAACAGCTACTTCTGTGGCTTATTCTTTACTTTTTCCTCCTTTTCCAGGCTCAGCAGGGAGCTGCTGGAGGTAGTAGAGCCTGAAGTCTTGCAGGACTCACTGGATAGATGTTATTCAACTCCTTCCAGTTGTCTTGAACAGCCTGACTCCTGCCAGCCCTATGGAAGTTCCTTTTATGCATTGGAGGAAAAACATGTTGGCTTTTCTCTCGACGTGGGAGGTGAGTACCTTTCTATGAAGGTGATAAGGATCAATGTGTCTGTCCATGTCTGAATTTATTGCAGAAATTGAAAAGAAGGGGAAGGGGAAGAAAAGAAGGGGAAGAAGATCAAAGAAGGAAAGAAGAAGGGGAAGAAAAGAAGGGGAAGAAGATCAAAACCCACCATGCCCCAGGTGACTTTCAGCAATTGTGTATGCTTAATTCTGGCTTATTCTTTACTTTTTCCCACTTTTCCAGGCTCAGCAGGGAGCTGCTGGATGAGAAAGGGCCTGAAGTCTTGCAGGACTCACTGGATAGATGTTATTCAACTCCTTCAGGTTGTCTTGAACTGACTGACTCATGCCAGCCCTACAGAAGTGCCTTTTACGTATTGGAGCAACAGCGTGTTGGCTTGGCTGTTGACATGGATGGTGAGTACCTTTCTATGAAGGTGATAAGGATCAATATGTCTGTCCATGTCTGAACTTATTGCAGAAATTGAAAAGTACCAAGAAGTGGAAGAAGACCAAGACCCATCATGCCCCAGGTAACTTTGAGCAATTATGGATGCTTAATTCTGGCTTATTCTTTACTTTTTCCTACTTTTCCAGGCTCAGCAGGGAGCTGCTGGATGAGAAAGAGCCTGAAGTCTTGCAGGACTCACTGGATAGATGTTATTCGACTCCTTCAGGTTATCTTGAACTGCCTGACTTAGGCCAGCCCTACAGCAGTGCTGTTTACTCATTGGAGGAACAGTACCTTGGCTTGGCTCTTGACGTGGACAGTGAGTACCTTACTGTGAAGGTGATAAGCCTCATTTTGTCTGTCCCTGTCTGAATGTATTGCAGGAACTAAAAAGGACCAAGAAGAGGAAGAAGACCAAGGCCCACCATGCCCCAGGTAACTGAGCAATTGTGAACAGCTACTTCTGTGGCTTATTCTTTACTTTTTCCTCCTTTTCCAGGCTCAGCAGGGAGCTGCTGGAGGTAGTAGAGCCTGAAGTCTTGCAGGACTCACTGGATAGATGTTATTCAACTCCTTCCAGTTGTCTTGAACAGCCTGACTCCTGCCAGCCCTATGGAAGTTCCTTTTATGCATTGGAGGAAAAACATGTTGGCTTTTCTCTCGACGTGGGAGGTGAGTACCTTTCTATGAAGGTGATAAGGATCAATGTGTCTGTCCATGTCTGAATTTATTGCAGAAATTGAAAAGAAGGGGAAGGGGAAGAAAAGAAGGGGAAGAAGATCAAAGAAGGAAAGAAGAAGGGGAAGAAAAGAAGGGGAAGAAGATCAAAACCCACCATGCCCCAGGTGACTTTCAGCAATTGTGGATGCTTAATTCTGGCTTATTCTTTACTTTTTCCCACTTTTCCAGGCTCAGCAGGGAGCTGCTGGATGAGAAAGGGCCTGAAGTCTTGCAGGACTCACTGGATAGAAGTTATTCAACTCCTTCAGGTTGTCTTGAACTGACTGACTCATGCCAGCCCTACAGAAGTGCCTTTTACGTATTGGAGCAACAGCGTGTTGGCTTGGCTGTTGACATGGATGGTGAGTACCTTTCTATGAAGGTGATAAGGATCAATATGTCTGTCCATGTCTGAACTTATTGCAGAAATTGAAAAGTACCAAGAAGTGGAAGAAGACCAAGACCCATCATGCCCCAGGTAACTTTGAGCAATTATGGATGCTTAATTCTGGCTTATTCTTTACTTTTTCCTACTTTTCCAGGCTCAGCAGGGAGCTGCTGGATGAGAAAGAGCCTGAAGTCTTGCAGGACTCACTGGATAGATGTTATTCGACTCCTTCAGGTTATCTTGAACTGCCTGACTTAGGCCAGCCCTACAGCAGTGCTGTTTACTCATTGGAGGAACAGTACCTTGGCTTGGCTCTTGACGTGGACAGTGAGTACCTTACTGTGAAGGTGATAAGCCTCATTTTGTCTGTCCCTGTCTGAATGTATTGCAGGAACTAAAAAGGACCAAGAAGAGGAAGAAGACCAAGGCCCACCATGCCCCAGGTAACTGAGCAATTGTGAACAGCTACTTCTGTGGCTTATTCTTTACTTTTTCCTCCTTTTCCAGGCTCAGCAGGGAGCTGCTGGAGGTAGTAGAGCCTGAAGTCTTGCAGGACTCACTGGATAGATGTTATTCAACTCCTTCCAGTTGTCTTGAACAGCCTGACTCCTGCCAGCCCTATGGAAGTTCCTTTTATGCATTGGAGGAAAAACATGTTGGCTTTTCTCTTGACGTGGGAGGTGAGTACCTTTCTATGAAGGTGATAAGGATCAATGTGTCTGTCCATGTCTGAATTTATTGCAGAAATTGAAAAGAAGGGGAAGGGGAAGAAAAGAAGGGGAAGAAGATCAAAGAAGGAAAGAAGAAGGGGAAGAAAAGAAGGGGAAGAAGATCAAAACCCACCATGCCCCAGGTGACTTTCAGCAATTGTGGATGCTTAATTCTGGCTTATTCTTTACTTTTTCCCACTTTTCCAGGCTCAGCAGGGAGCTGCTGGATGAGAAAGGGCCTGAAGTCTTGCAGGACTCACTGGATAGAAGTTATTCAACTCCTTCAGGTTGTCTTGAACTGACTGACTCATGCCAGCCCTACAGAAGTGCCTTTTACGTATTGGAGCAACAGCGTGTTGGCTTGGCTGTTGACATGGATGGTGAGTACCTTTCTATGAAGGTGATAAGGATCAATATGTCTGTCCATGTCTGAACTTATTGCAGAAATTGAAAAGTACCAAGAAGTGGAAGAAGACCAAGACCCATCATGCCCCAGGTAACTTTGAGCAATTATGGATGCTTAATTCTGGCTTATTCTTTACTTTTTCCTACTTTTCCAGGCTCAGCAGGGAGCTGCTGGATGAGAAAGAGCCTGAAGTCTTGCAGGACTCACTGGATAGATGTTATTCGACTCCTTCAGGTTATCTTGAACTGCCTGACTTAGGCCAGCCCTACAGCAGTGCTGTTTACTCATTGGAGGAACAGTACCTTGGCTTGGCTCTTGACGTGGACAGTGAGTACCTTACTGTGAAGGTGATAAGCCTCATTTTGTCTGTCCCTGTCTGAATGTATTGCAGGAACTAAAAAGGACCAAGAAGAGGAAGAAGACCAAGGCCCACCATGCCCCAGGTAACTGAGCAATTGTGAACAGCTACTTCTGTGGCTTATTCTTTACTTTTTCCTCCTTTTCCAGGCTCAGCAGGGAGCTGCTGGAGGTAGTAGAGCCTGAAGTCTTGCAGGACTCACTGGATAGATGTTATTCAACTCCTTCCAGTTGTCTTGAACAGCCTGACTCCTGCCAGCCCTATGGAAGTTCCTTTTATGCATTGGAGGAAAAACATGTTGGCTTTTCTCTCGACGTGGGAGGTGAGTACCTTTCTATGAAGGTGATAAGGATCAATGTGTCTGTCCATGTCTGAATTTATTGCAGAAATTGAAAAGAAGGGGAAGGGGAAGAAAAGAAGGGGAAGAAGATCAAAGAAGGAAAGAAGAAGGGGAAGAAAAGAAGGGGAAGAAGATCAAAACCCACCATGCCCCAGGTGACTTTCAGCAATTGTGGATGCTTAATTCTGGCTTATTCTTTACTTTTTCCCACTTTTCCAGGCTCAGCAGGGAGCTGCTGGATGAGAAAGGGCCTGAAGTCTTGCAGGACTCACTGGATAGAAGTTATTCAACTCCTTCAGGTTGTCTTGAACTGACTGACTCATGCCAGCCCTACAGAAGTGCCTTTTACGTATTGGAGCAACAGCGTGTTGGCTTGGCTGTTGACATGGATGGTGAGTACCTTTCTATGAAGGTGATAAGGATCAATATGTCTGTCCATGTCTGAACTTATTGCAGAAATTGAAAAGTACCAAGAAGTGGAAGAAGACCAAGACCCATCATGCCCCAGGTAACTTTGAGCAATTATGGATGCTTAATTCTTGGCTTATTCTTTACTTTTTCCTACTTTCCAGGCTCAGCAGGGAGCTGCTGGATGAGAAAGAGCCTGAAGTCTTGCAGGACTCACTGGATAGATGTTATTCGACTCCTTCAGGTTATCTTGAACTGCCTGACTTAGGCCAGCCCTACAGCAGTGCTGTTTACTCATTGGAGGAACAGTACCTTGGCTTGGCTCTTGACGTGGACAGTGAGTACCTTACTGTGAAGGTGATAAGCCTCATTTTGTCTGTCCCTGTCTGAATGTATTGCAGGAACTAAAAAGGACCAAGAAGAGGAAGAAGACCAAGGCCCACCATGCCCCAGGTAACTGAGCAATTGTGAACAGCTACTTCTGTGGCTTATTCTTTACTTTTTCCTCCTTTTCCAGGCTCAGCAGGGAGCTGCTGGAGGTAGTAGAGCCTGAAGTCTTGCAGGACTCACTGGATAGATGTTATTCAACTCCTTCCAGTTGTCTTGAACAGCCTGACTCCTGCCAGCCCTATGGAAGTTCCTTTTATGCATTGGAGGAAAAACATGTTGGCTTTTCTCTTGACGTGGGAGGTGAGTACCTTTCTATGAAGGTGATAAGGATCAATGTGTCTGTCCATGTCTGAATTTATTGCAGAAATTGAAAAGAAGGGGAAGGGGAAGAAAAGAAGGGGAAGAAGATCAAAGAAGGAAAGAAGAAGGGGAAGAAAAGAAGGGGAAGAAGATCAAAACCCACCATGCCCCAGGTGACTTTCAGCAATTGTGGATGCTTAATTCTGGCTTATTCTTTACTTTTTCCCACTTTTCCAGGCTCAGCAGGGAGCTGCTGGATGAGAAAGGGCCTGAAGTCTTGCAGGACTCACTGGATAGAAGTTATTCAACTCCTTCAGGTTGTCTTGAACTGACTGACTCATGCCAGCCCTACAGAAGTGCCTTTTACGTATTGGAGCAACAGCGTGTTGGCTTGGCTGTTGACATGGATGGTGAGTACCTTTCTATGAAGGTGATAAGGATCAATATGTCTGTCCATGTCTGAACTTATTGCAGAAATTGAAAAGTACCAAGAAGTGGAAGAAGACCAAGACCCATCATGCCCCAGGTAACTTTGAGCAATTATGGATGCTTAATTCTGGCTTATTCTTTACTTTTTCCTACTTTTCCAGGCTCAGCAGGGAGCTGCTGGATGAGAAAGAGCCTGAAGTCTTGCAGGACTCACTGGATAGATGTTATTCGACTCCTTCAGGTTATCTTGAACTGCCTGACTTAGGCCAGCCCTACAGCAGTGCTGTTTACTCATTGGAGGAACAGTACCTTGGCTTGGCTCTTGACGTGGACAGTGAGTACCTTACTGTGAAGGTGATAAGCCTCATTTTGTCTGTCCCTGTCTGAATGTATTGCAGGAACTAAAAAGGACCAAGAAGAGGAAGAAGACCAAGGCCCACCATGCCCCAGGTAACTGAGCAATTGTGAACAGCTACTTCTGTGGCTTATTCTTTACTTTTTCCTCCTTTTCCAGGCTCAGCAGGGAGCTGCTGGAGGTAGTAGAGCCTGAAGTCTTGCAGGACTCACTGGATAGATGTTATTCAACTCCTTCCAGTTGTCTTGAACAGCCTGACTCCTGCCAGCCCTATGGAAGTTCCTTTTATGCATTGGAGGAAAAACATGTTGGCTTTTCTCTTGACGTGGGAGGTGAGTACCTTTCTATGAAGGTGATAAGGATCAATGTGTCTGTCCATGTCTGAATTTATTGCAGAAATTGAAAAGAAGGGGAAGGGGAAGAAAAGAAGGGGAAGAAGATCAAAGAAGGAAAGAAGAAGGGGAAGAAAAGAAGGGGAAGAAGATCAAAACCCACCATGCCCCAGGTGACTTTCAGCAATTGTGGATGCTTAATTCTGGCTTATTCTTTACTTTTTCCCACTTTTCCAGGCTCAGCAGGGAGCTGCTGGATGAGAAAGGGCCTGAAGTCTTGCAGGACTCACTGGATAGATGTTATTCAACTCCTTCAGGTTGTCTTGAACTGACTGACTCATGCCAGCCCTACAGAAGTGCCTTTTACGTATTGGAGCAACAGCGTGTTGGCTTGGCTGTTGACATGGATGGTGAGTACCTTTCTATGAAGGTGATAAGGATCAATATGTCTGTCCATGTCTGAACTTATTGCAGAAATTGAAAAGTACCAAGAAGTGGAAGAAGACCAAGACCCATCATGCCCCAGGTAACTTTGAGCAATTATGGATGCTTAATTCTGGCTTATTCTTTACTTTTTCCTACTTTTCCAGGCTCAGCAGGGAGCTGCTGGATGAGAAAGAGCCTGAAGTCTTGCAGGACTCACTGGATAGATGTTATTCGACTCCTTCAGGTTATCTTGAACTGCCTGACTTAGGCCAGCCCTACAGCAGTGCTGTTTACTCATTGGAGGAACAGTACCTTGGCTTGGCTCTTGACGTGGACAGTGAGTACCTTACTGTGAAGGTGATAAGCCTCATTTTGTCTGTCCCTGTCTGAATGTATTGCAGGAACTAAAAAGGACCAAGAAGAGGAAGAAGACCAAGGCCCACCATGCCCCAGGTAACTGAGCAATTGTGAACAGCTACTTCTGTGGCTTATTCTTTACTTTTTCCTCCTTTTCCAGGCTCAGCAGGGAGCTGCTGGAGGTAGTAGAGCCTGAAGTCTTGCAGGACTCACTGGATAGATGTTATTCAACTCCTTCCAGTTGTCTTGAACAGCCTGACTCCTGCCAGCCCTATGGAAGTTCCTTTTATGCATTGGAGGAAAAACATGTTGGCTTTTCTCTTGACGTGGGAGGTGAGTACCTTTCTATGAAGGTGATAAGGATCAATGTGTCTGTCCATGTCTGAATTTATTGCAGAAATTGAAAAGAAGGGGAAGGGGAAGAAAAGAAGGGGAAGAAGATCAAAGAAGGAAAGAAGAAGGGGAAGAAAAGAAGGGGAAGAAGATCAAAACCCACCATGCCCCAGGTGACTTTCAGCAATTGTGGATGCTTAATTCTGGCTTATTCTTTACTTTTTCCCACTTTTCCAGGCTCAGCAGGGAGCTGCTGGATGAGAAAGGGCCTGAAGTCTTGCAGGACTCACTGGATAGATGTTATTCAACTCCTTCAGGTTGTCTTGAACTGACTGACTCATGCCAGCCCTACAGAAGTGCCTTTTACGTATTGGAGCAACAGCGTGTTGGCTTGGCTGTTGACATGGATGGTGAGTACCTTTCTATGAAGGTGATAAGGATCAATATGTCTGTCCATGTCTGAACTTATTGCAGAAATTGAAAAGTACCAAGAAGTGGAAGAAGACCAAGACCCATCATGCCCCAGGTAACTTTGAGCAATTATGGATGCTTAATTCTGGCTTATTCTTTACTTTTTCCTACTTTTCCAGGCTCAGCAGGGAGCTGCTGGATGAGAAAGAGCCTGAAGTCTTGCAGGACTCACTGGATAGATGTTATTCGACTCCTTCAGGTTATCTTGAACTGCCTGACTTAGGCCAGCCCTACAGCAGTGCTGTTTACTCATTGGAGGAACAGTACCTTGGCTTGGCTCTTGACGTGGACAGTGAGTACCTTACTGTGAAGGTGATAAGCCTCATTTTGTCTGTCCCTGTCTGAATGTATTGCAGGAACTAAAAAGGACCAAGAAGAGGAAGAAGACCAAGGCCCACCATGCCCCAGGTAACTGAGCAATTGTGAACAGCTACTTCTGTGGCTTATTCTTTACTTTTTCCTCCTTTTCCAGGCTCAGCAGGGAGCTGCTGGAGGTAGTAGAGCCTGAAGTCTTGCAGGACTCACTGGATAGATGTTATTCAACTCCTTCCAGTTGTCTTGAACAGCCTGACTCCTGCCAGCCCTATGGAAGTTCCTTTTATGCATTGGAGGAAAAACATGTTGGCTTTTCTCTTGACGTGGGAGGTGAGTACCTTTCTATGAAGGTGATAAGGATCAATGTGTCTGTCCATGTCTGAATTTATTGCAGAAATTGAAAAGAAGGGGAAGGGGAAGAAAAGAAGGGGAAGAAGATCAAAGAAGGAAAGAAGAAGGGGAAGAAAAGAAGGGGAAGAAGATCAAACCCCACCATGCCCCAGGTGACTTTCAGCAATTGTGGATGCTTAATTCTGGCTTATTCTTTACTTTTTCCCACTTTTCCAGGCTCAGCAGGGAGCTGCTGGATGAGAAAGGGCCTGAAGTCTTGCAGGACTCACTGGATAGATGTTATTCAACTCCTTCAGGTTGTCTTGAACTGACTGACTCATGCCAGCCCTACAGAAGTGCCTTTTACGTATTGGAGCAACAGCGTGTTGGCTTGGCTGTTGACATGGATGGTGAGTACCTTTCTATGAAGGTGATAAGGATCAATATGTCTGTCCATGTCTGAACTTATTGCAGAAATTGAAAAGTACCAAGAAGTGGAAGAAGACCAAGACCCATCATGCCCCAGGTAACTTTGAGCAATTATGGATGCTTAATTCTGGCTTATTCTTTACTTTTTCCTACTTTTCCAGGCTCAGCAGGGAGCTGCTGGATGAGAAAGAGCCTGAAGTCTTGCAGGACTCACTGGATAGATGTTATTCGACTCCTTCAGGTTATCTTGAACTGCCTGACTTAGGCCAGCCCTACAGCAGTGCTGTTTACTCATTGGAGGAACAGTACCTTGGCTTGGCTCTTGACGTGGACAGTGAGTACCTTACTGTGAAGGTGATAAGCCTCATTTTGTCTGTCCCTGTCTGAATGTATTGCAGGAACTAAAAAGGACCAAGAAGAGGAAGAAGACCAAGGCCCACCATGCCCCAGGTAACTGAGCAATTGTGAACAGCTACTTCTGTGGCTTATTCTTTACTTTTTCCTCCTTTTCCAGGCTCAGCAGGGAGCTGCTGGAGGTAGTAGAGCCTGAAGTCTTGCAGGACTCACTGGATAGATGTTATTCAACTCCTTCCAGTTGTCTTGAACAGCCTGACTCCTGCCAGCCCTATGGAAGTTCCTTTTATGCATTGGAGGAAAAACATGTTGGCTTTTCTCTTGACGTGGGAGGTGAGTACCTTTCTATGAAGGTGATAAGGATCAATGTGTCTGTCCATGTCTGAATTTATTGCAGAAATTGAAAAGAAGGGGAAGGGGAAGAAAAGAAGGGGAAGAAGATCAAAGAAGGAAAGAAGAAGGGGAAGAAAAGAAGGGGAAGAAGATCAAAACCCACCATGCCCCAGGTGACTTTCAGCAATTGTGGATGCTTAATTCTGGCTTATTCTTTACTTTTTCCTACTTTTCCAGGCTCAGCAGGGAGCTGCTGGATGAGAAAGAGCCTGAAGTCTTGCAGGACTCACTGGATAGATGTTATTCGACTCCTTCAGGTTATCTTGAACTGCCTGACTTAGGCCAGCCCTACAGCAGTGCTGTTTACTCATTGGAGGAACAGTACCTTGGCTTGGCTCTTGACGTGGACAGTGAGTACCTTACTGTGAAGGTGATAAGCCTCATTTTGTCTGTCCCTGTCTGAATGTATTGCAGGAACTAAAAAGGACCAAGAAGAGGAAGAAGACCAAGGCCCACCATGCCCCAGGTAACTGAGCAATTGTGAACAGCTACTTCTGTGGCTTATTCTTTACTTTTTCCTCCTTTTCCAGGCTCAGCAGGGAGCTGCTGGAGGTAGTAGAGCCTGAAGTCTTGCAGGACTCACTGGATAGATGTTATTCAACTCCTTCCAGTTGTCTTGAACAGCCTGACTCCTGCCAGCCCTATGGAAGTTCCTTTTATGCATTGGAGGAAAAACATGTTGGCTTTTCTCTTGACGTGGGAGGTGAGTACCTTTCTATGAAGGTGATAAGGATCAATGTGTCTGTCCATGTCTGAATTTATTGCAGAAATTGAAAAGAAGGGGAAGGGGAAGAAAAGAAGGGGAAGAAGATCAAAGAAGGAAAGAAGAAGGGGAAGAAAAGAAGGGGAAGAAGATCAAAACCCACCATGCCCCAGGTGACTTTCAGCAATTGTGGATGCTTAATTCTGGCTTATTCTTTACTTTTTCCTACTTTTCCAGGCTCAGCAGGGAGCTGCTGGATGAGAAAGAGCCTGAAGTCTTGCAGGACTCACTGGATAGATGTTATTCGACTCCTTCAGGTTATCTTGAACTGCCTGACTTAGGCCAGCCCTACAGCAGTGCTGTTTACTCATTGGAGGAACAGTACCTTGGCTTGGCTCTTGACGTGGACAGTGAGTACCTTACTGTGAAGGTGATAAGCCTCATTTTGTCTGTCCCTGTCTGAATGTATTGCAGGAACTAAAAAGGACCAAGAAGAGGAAGAAGACCAAGGCCCACCATGCCCCAGGTAACTGAGCAATTGTGAACAGCTACTTCTGTGGCTTATTCTTTACTTTTTCCTCCTTTTCCAGGCTCAGCAGGGAGCTGCTGGAGGTAGTAGAGCCTGAAGTCTTGCAGGACTCACTGGATAGATGTTATTCAACTCCTTCCAGTTGTCTTGAACAGCCTGACTCCTGCCAGCCCTATGGAAGTTCCTTTTATGCATTGGAGGAAAAACATGTTGGCTTTTCTCTTGACGTGGGAGGTGAGTACCTTTCTATGAAGGTGATAAGGATCAATGTGTCTGTCCATGTCTGAATTTATTGCAGAAATTGAAAAGAAGGGGAAGGGGAAGAAAAGAAGGGGAAGAAGATCAAAGAAGGAAAGAAGAAGGGGAAGAAAAGAAGGGGAAGAAGATCAAAACCCACCATGCCCCAGGTGACTTTCAGCAATTGTGGATGCTTAATTCTGGCTTATTCTTTACTTTTTCCCACTTTTCCAGGCTCAGCAGGGAGCTGCTGGATGAGAAAGGGCCTGAAGTCTTGCAGGACTCACTGGATAGAAGTTATTCAACTCCTTCAGGTTGTCTTGAACTGACTGACTCATGCCAGCCCTACAGAAGTGCCTTTTACGTATTGGAGCAACAGCGTGTTGGCTTGGCTGTTGACATGGATGGTGAGTACCTTTCTATGAAGGTGATAAGGATCAATATGTCTGTCCATGTCTGAACTTATTGCAGAAATTGAAAAGTACCAAGAAGTGGAAGAAGACCAAGACCCATCATGCCCCAGGTAACTTTGAGCAATTATGGATGCTTAATTCTGGCTTATTCTTTACTTTTTCCTACTTTTCCAGGCTCAGCAGGGAGCTGCTGGATGAGAAAGAGCCTGAAGTCTTGCAGGACTCACTGGATAGATGTTATTCGACTCCTTCAGGTTATCTTGAACTGCCTGACTTAGGCCAGCCCTACAGCAGTGCTGTTTACTCATTGGAGGAACAGTACCTTGGCTTGGCTCTTGACGTGGACAGTGAGTACCTTACTGTGAAGGTGATAAGCCTCATTTTGTCTGTCCCTGTCTGAATGTATTGCAGGAACTAAAAAGGACCAAGAAGAGGAAGAAGACCAAGGCCCACCATGCCCCAGGTAACTGAGCAATTGTGAACAGCTACTTCTGTGGCTTATTCTTTACTTTTTCCTCCTTTTCCAGGCTCAGCAGGGAGCTGCTGGAGGTAGTAGAGCCTGAAGTCTTGCAGGACTCACTGGATAGATGTTATTCAACTCCTTCCAGTTGTCTTGAACAGCCTGACTCCTGCCAGCCCTATGGAAGTTCCTTTTATGCATTGGAGGAAAAACATGTTGGCTTTTCTCTCGACGTGGGAGGTGAGTACCTTTCTATGAAGGTGATAAGGATCAATGTGTCTGTCCATGTCTGAATTTATTGCAGAAATTGAAAAGAAGGGGAAGGGGAAGAAAAGAAGGGGAAGAAGATCAAAGAAGGAAAGAAGAAGGGGAAGAAAAGAAGGGGAAGAAGATCAAAACCCACCATGCCCCAGGTGACTTTCAGCAATTGTGGATGCTTAATTCTGGCTTATTCTTTACTTTTTCCCACTTTTCCAGGCTCAGCAGGGAGCTGCTGGATGAGAAAGGGCCTGAAGTCTTGCAGGACTCACTGGATAGATGTTATTCAACTCCTTCAGGTTGTCTTGAACTGACTGACTCATGCCAGCCCTACAGAAGTGCCTTTTACGTATTGGAGCAACAGCGTGTTGGCTTGGCTGTTGACATGGATGGTGAGTACCTTTCTATGAAGGTGATAAGGATCAATATGTCTGTCCATGTCTGAACTTATTGCAGAAATTGAAAAGTACCAAGAAGTGGAAGAAGACCAAGACCCATCATGCCCCAGGTAACTTTGAGCAATTATGGATGCTTAATTCTGGCTTATTCTTTACTTTTTCCTACTTTTCCAGGCTCAGCAGGGAGCTGCTGGATGAGAAAGAGCCTGAAGTCTTGCAGGACTCACTGGATAGATGTTATTCGACTCCTTCAGGTTATCTTGAACTGCCTGACTTAGGCCAGCCCTACAGCAGTGCTGTTTACTCATTGGAGGAACAGTACCTTGGCTTGGCTCTTGACGTGGACAGTGAGTACCTTACTGTGAAGGTGATAAGCCTCATTTTGTCTGTCCCTGTCTGAATGTATTGCAGGAACTAAAAAGGACCAAGAAGAGGAAGAAGACCAAGGCCCACCATGCCCCAGGTAACTGAGCAATTGTGAACAGCTACTTCTGTGGCTTATTCTTTACTTTTTCCTCCTTTTCCAGGCTCAGCAGGGAGCTGCTGGAGGTAGTAGAGCCTGAAGTCTTGCAGGACTCACTGGATAGATGTTATTCAACTCCTTCCAGTTGTCTTGAACAGCCTGACTCCTGCCAGCCCTATGGAAGTTCCTTTTATGCATTGGAGGAAAAACATGTTGGCTTTTCTCTTGACGTGGGAGGTGAGTACCTTTCTATGAAGGTGATAAGGATCAATGTGTCTGTCCATGTCTGAATTTATTGCAGAAATTGAAAAGAAGGGGAAGGGGAAGAAAAGAAGGGGAAGAAGATCAAAGAAGAAAAGAAGAAGGGGAAGAAAAGAAGGGGAAGAAGATCAAAACCCACCATGCCCCAGGTGACTTTCAGCAATTGTGGATGCTTAATTCTGGCTGCTTCTTTAGTTTTGTCTCCTTTTCCAGGCTCAACGGCGTGCTGATGGAAGTGGAAGAGCCTGAAGTCTTACAGGACTCACTGGATGGATGTTATTCTACTCCGTCAATGTACTTTGAACTACCTGACTCATTCCAGCACTACAGAAGTGTGTTTTACTCATTTGAGGAACAGCACATCAGCTTCGCCCTTTACGTGGACAATAGGTTTTTTACTTTGACGGTGACAAGTCTCCACCTGGTGTTCCAGATGGGAGTCATATTCCCACAATAAACAGCCCTTACTAAGCCGAGAGATGTCATTCCTGCAGGCAGGACCTATAGGCACGTGAAGATTTGAATGAAAGTACAGTTCCATTTGGAAGCCCAGACATAGGATGGGTCAGTGGGCATGGCTGTATTCCTATTCTCAAACCATGCCAGTGGCAACCTGTGCTCAGTCTGAAGACAATGGACCCACGTTAGGTGTGACACGTTCACATAACTGTGCAGCACATGCCGGGAGTGATCAGTCAGACATTTTAATTTGAACCACGTATCTCTGGGTAGCTACAAAATTCCTCAGGGATTTCATTTTGCAGGCATGTCTCTGAGCTTCTATACCTGCTCAAGGTCATTGTCATCTTTGTGTTTAGCTCATCCAAAGGTGTTACCCTGGTTTCAATGAACCTAACCTCATTCTTTGTGTCTTCAGTGTTGGCTTGTTTTAGCTGATCCATCTGTAACACAGGAGGGATCCTTGGTTGAGGATTGTATTTCAGAACCACCAACTGCTCTTGACAATTGTTAACCCGCTAGGCTCCTTTGGTTAGAGAAGCCACAGTCCTTCAGCCTCCAATTGGTGTCAGTACTTAGGAAGACCACAGCTAGATGGACAAACAGCATTGGGAGGCCTTAGCCCTGCTCTTCTCAATTCCATCCTGTAGAGAACAGGAGTCAGGAGCCGCTGGCAGGAGACAGCATGTCACCCAGGACTCTGCCGGTGCAGAATATGAACAATGCCATGTTCTTGCAGAAAACGCTTAGCCTGAGTTTCATAGGAGGTAATCACCAGACAACTGCAGAATGTAGAACACTGAGCAGGACAACTGACCTGTCTCCTTCACATAGTCCATATCACCACAAATCACACAACAAAAAGGAGAAGAGATATTTTGGGTTCAAAAAACGTAAAAAGATAATGTAGCTGCATTTCTTTAGTTATTTTGAACCCCAAATATTTCCTCATCTTTTTGTTGTTGTCATGGATGGTGGTGACATGGACTTGTTTATAGAGGACAGGTCAGCTGTCTGGCTCAATGATCTACATTCTGAAGTTGTCTGAAAATGTCTTCATGATTAAATTCAGCCTAAACGTTTTGCCGGGAACACTGCAGAGACAATGCTGTGAGTTTCCAACCTCAGCCCATCTGCGGGCAGAGAAGGTCTAGTTTGTCCATCACCATTATGATATCAGGACTGGTTACTTGGTTAAGGAGGGGTCTAGGAGATCTGTCCCTTTTAGAGACACCTTACTTATAATGAAGAAGTACTTGGGAAAGCGGTTTTCAAGAGTATAAATATCCTGTATTCTAATGATCATCCTCTAAACATTTTATCATTTATTAATCCTCCCTGCCTGTGTCTATTATTATATTCATATCTCTACACTGCAAATTTTGGGTCTCAATTTTTACTGTGCCTTTGTTTTTACTAGTGTCTGCTGTTGCAAAAAGAAGAAGACATTCTCTGCCTGAGTTTTAATTTTTGTCCAAAGTTAATTTTAATCTATACAATTAAAACCTTTTGCCTATCACTCTGGACTTCTGGATTGTTTTTTACATTCAG